TGTATGAGTCATTAGGTTGGAGGTAGAGAGCCACTGAGAGTCTGTGCCACTGAGGCCACTGATTTTGAATGAGGGTTAAGAGGTGAGAAGAAGGTTGTTGATTGAAGAGGGGACATCAAGTGCAGCACAAGTGGAGGACGGCCATCGGTGTCTGACATCAGGTGATTCTTGGTGGCTGAGGTTGAAGCAAGGAACAGAGTCAGGAAGATAGCCCTTCAGAGCAGGGTGGGGGCTGTCTATGACAGTAGGAACCATCAGAGGTCTGTGTAGCACTGGATGATGTCTCAATTTGGCAGGCAGAGGGGTGGAGGTAGCCGTGGGAGTGAGACTGAGCGAGTATGGTTCAAAGAATGATGTGTACATGGAGAGGGAGTGTGAACTGAAGGACCCAGGCCCCTGGCATTGAGGACTTAAGGGTCAAAGGTGAAGCCACATTTGATTGTGTCTAGGAGGCACTATCTGAAAGACCCTTGGGGAACTGCCTGACAAGAAGGGATACACTCCTACATACCGGGCCCAAAGTTTAGATGTGGTGCATCCTGCCCACCTCCTGGTTGGTGCTGTAGAAGGATACAGTGATCATTGGGACCATGAAAAGAGAGTGGGCATCTGTGTCACCAGGGCCTGTATTTCCTTAAGGTGGGGATGATTGCGTGGGTGGATGAACTTGTGGAGGCGTTGATTGTGGAGTGACCTGTCCCCATCATGACAGGGCTGTGTGACCTTTGAGGACATCGCCATTTACTTCTCACAGGACGAGTGGGGACTTCTTGATGAGGCTCAGAGACTCCTGTACCTTGAAGTGATGCTGGAGAACTTTGCCCTTGTAGCCTCACTGGGTAAGGCCCTAATACCAACTCCAGTGTCCTGGTCTGTCTATGGTCTTTTGCTGACTTCTCCACTTTCTTGGGATATGTGCTATGGGATCCAGCACTGTGCACTGCCTGAGTAGCCCTAACACCTGCTGCCCAGTGGTCTGGGAACACCTGCTGCCCAGTGGTCTGGGAACACCTGCCACTGGGCAGCAGGTGTTCTTCAGTCAGCCAAATGGATCTCTGTTCCTTGCTCTCTTCTTGGCTGGGTGTCTGTGTTCAGATCCATGACACCTTGTGTCCCAAGTTCCCTGCACCCCCATCTGCTAGCTGACATTTTCTTGTGGCTACCTGTGTCATGATTGTAGTCATTGTCATTGTCTATACTTATGGGGACAATGGGCTCTTCTTACTCACTCCTTCTAGTTTGTTTGTTTGTTTGTTTGTTTAATGATATTAACTTTCTTGCCCATGGGCTGTTGTGTGCTGAGTCGTTCTGCATCAGTGCTGATCACTCACATGTTCTGTCTTTCTGGTAGGACTTGGCTTCATGAAGGTCCCACATAGCTAGACAACTGAGGGTGTGCAGAGAAACCTGGTTGCTTTATAGGGTGAACATGGTCTCAGAGAAGGCCTGGGCTTGTTGAGTGGCAACTGGTTGGGGGCATGATATCCGGGCTGTTTTCCGATCACATAAGGAGCCTGTCCTGTCTTCACCACTGTTTGGGTGCACATGCCACTGGCCAAATCTCATTTCTATATTTTCTTCTCAGTACTTGACACTTCTCTCTCTTATTATTTTTATCTATGACTTCTAGCACCTGGCTACCTCCACCTTTCTGATCTTCATGCATCATCTGCTTCTCTGCACTGCTCCCTCTGCAATGTTTTCCAACATTGACACACACATAATGTCTCATGAAGTATGTATATATGACCACATGAAGATATGTGATCATATCACTTGCTACTCAGTTTCAATTGTATTTTCCTGGGCTTGGGCACAGTCAACCTTCTGCACAGCATGCAGGTGTCACCAGCAGACAAGGTCCTCCTGAAGACTATGTGGTGAGTTTTAGGAATTGGAAGGCTACTCAAGGTGTATATTTCATCAGCGGTTCTCTGCTTTCAGGTTGTGGCCATGGAACAGAGGATGAAGAGACACCTTCTGACCAGAATGTTTCTGTAGGAGTGTCACAGTCAAAGGCAGGTTCATCCACACAGAAGACTCAATCCTGTGAGATGTGTGTCCCAGTCCTGAAAGATATTTTGCATCTAGCTGATCTCCCTGGGCAGAAACCATACTTGGTTGGAGAATGTACAAACCATCACCAGCACCAGAAGCATCACAGTGCAAAGAAATCCTTGAAGAGGGACATGGACAGAGCCTCATATGTGAAGTGCTGCCTATTCTGTATGTCATTGAAGCCCTTTCGCAAATGGGAGGTTGGAAAGGACCTTCCAGCCATGTTGCGGCTTCTGAGGTCCCTGGTCTTTCCTGGAGGCAAGAAACCCGGCACAATTACTGAATGTGGGGAGGACATTCGCAGTCAAAAAAGTCATTACAAGTCAGGTGAATGTGGGAAGGCTTCCAGGCACAAACACACTCCTGTTTACCATCCAAGAGTCTACACTGGAAAAAAGCTTTATGAGTGTAGCAAATGTGGGAAAGCCTTCCGTGGCAAGTACTCACTTGTTCAGCACCAGAGAGTCCATACTGGAGAAAGGCCTTGGGAGTGCAATGAATGTGGAAAATTCTTTAGCCAAACCTCCCACCTGAATGATCATCGGAGAATCCACACCGGAGAAAGGCCTTATGAGTGCAGCGAATGTGGAAAATTATTTAGACAAAACTCCAGCCTTGTTGACCACCAGAAAATACACACTGGAGCAAGGCCTTATGAGTGTAGCCAGTGTGGGAAATCCTTTAGCCAAAAAGCCACCCTTGTTAAACACCAAAGAGTTCACACTGGAGAAAGGCCTTATAAGTGTGGTGAATGTGGGAATTCCTTTAGTCAAAGTGCCATTCTTAATCAACACCGAAGAATTCACACTGGAGCAAAGCCTTATGAGTGTGGCCAGTGTGGGAAATCCTTTAGTCAAAAAGCTACCCTCATTAAACACCAGAGAGTTCACACTGGAGAAAGGCCTTATAAGTGTGGTGACTGTGGGAAATCCTTTAGTCAAAGCTCCATCCTTATTCAACACCGGAGAATTCATACTGGAGCAAGGCCTTATGAGTGTGGCCAGTGTGGAAAGTCCTTTAGCCAAAAGTCTGGTCTCATTCAACACCAAGTGGTTCACACTGGAGAAAGGCCTTATGAGTGCAACAAATGTGGGAATTCCTTTAGCCAATGCTCCAGCCTCATACATCACCAAAAATGTCATAACACATAGAGGCCTCATGAATGCAGCAAATGTGGAAGCGCCTTCAACTCAAGATCTATCATCATTTAGCTCCTGAAAGTCCACACTTAAGTAGAGCCTTAGACCTACAGGGAAAGTGCTGTCTCTGTAGTATTGTAGCAGTAGAGAGCCTTTGTGAGGGAGCCATCTGCCTGAAGTTGAACCTCATTCTTCCTTGTTTCTCTGGTAGAAACCATCTACCCTCTACCACCTTGCACAGTGGGCACTGGTCACTCCTATGTGCTAAGACAAGGCAGACATCTGTGTGTTCTCTTAAGTCTTTGGAGGAAATCTTGAGCAGTCTAAGCCTTTAGAGAAAATTCATTCTTTTTTCTGACTGATCACAGCATACGTGTGACCCAGTTTGGGTCAGGAGGGCCCAGCCTTGGTTCTGCTGGACACTTATGTGCAAGGATTCCCTTCATGTAAATTCTTGGTCTCACATGACACTTGGTCATTCTTCCAGCCTCCATGTCACCACGTGGTGAATGGCTGCCTCACATTGCTCCAGTTTGTGCACTAATAAAAGCCTTATATTTGAATCTACCTGTAGTCTTGGGGTTCTGTTTACTGTGTGGGGTGGCTGGGAGACAGACTTCAACTCTATATGAAGGAATGGATGGCTTTTGTGGGCCTCTGCAGGAAAGTAAGATGACAGAGTAATTCTAATTCTGGTTTTGGTCATACTTGCTTTGCTACCTAAAATCTCCTAGGAAAAAATGCAAGGTTTTGGTTATTCTAATTTGTGGCCTGGATCCCTATTCTTTCTGTGAGACTAGAGGTCATCCTGAGGAGAGGCCAGCTGTTATGACAAGCATGTGTGCTTCAGGGAATAGGACAATTTTATTCCATTGTTTCCAGAGGATGTCATATGATGCCCAGTGCTGCTGAGAAGCTTTTCATGGGGTTCTATAAGGAGGCATGCCCTGATATCAAACATTCCATAGGCCGATGTCACGCAGAAGACAACGCGAGTCACATGTGAACTGTAATTGGTACAGAAATACCTGGGTATTTCTGTACTGTGTGTACTGTAGCAAACTAGTTGGAATGTGCCTCTTATAAAAGTACATTTACAAATCTTCCCGTGACTGTGGCTTTGAGCAGTCATAGGACCTAGAAATCTGTGTATGTCCAATAGCTGAGGTTATTTTCAGCAAAAATAATTAAAGGGTTTTATTTTTTAATTCTTGTTGGTTTTCTAGGTTGTTCACCTCAAGTGCATTGCTGTAGAGGCAGAAAAAGGAGGATAAAGATAACAGAAGTCCTATAGGCCAGGGATGTATTGATAGCTCTTGTGATTTCCACCAGTGTTGCTGTTGTCTCAAATTGCCACAGCCTTCATTGCTTGCCAACATTTCCTGCATGGAGGGACTCATGGTTGCCCTTCCCCAGGCCTGAAGAGAGAGTGCAGTCAACATGAGATTGCTAGGCATTCTGGTTTCTGAAAGTTGGGTGATCAGATACTTTATTGTGAAACATGTTTTACAAACTTTCTTGATGTGTAAGTGACATGCCATAGTTTACATCCATTTATGGTGTATAATTTGAAGAGTTTGTCATACAAGCCTGTGAAACCATAATCATGATCATGAACATATTCATGATTCACCTCTTGCTGTTTTACAATCTCTGCGTGTACTTTCCAGGCCTTCAGGAGTCCTGTCATTTACTTTCCCTACAGGAGAATAGTTTGTGTTTTCTAGGATTTTATGTGAATTGAAACGTAAAATACTTACTCCATTTTTCCTGATGATGCACAATTTTTTTTTTTTTTTTGAGATGGAGTCTCAGTCTGTCACCAGGCTGGAGTGCAGTGGCATGATCTTGGCTCACTCCAACCTCCTCCTGGGTTCCAGCGATTCTCCTGCCTCAGCCTCCTGAGAAGCTAGGACTACAGGCATGCACTACCACGCCCAACTAATTTTTGTATTTTTAGTAGAGATGTGGTTTTACCATGTTTGCCAGGATGGTCTTGATCTCTTGACCTCGTGATCCGCCCGCCTCAGCCTCCCGAAGTGCTGGGATTACAGGCGTAAGCCACCACACCAGCTGATGCACAATTACTTTTAAGATTTATCAATATTGCTTATGTGAATAGTTCATTTGTATTGCTGAGAAATAGTCTGTGGATATGTCACAATTTGGATAAACAGTTGGATGCTTTCCAGTTTTGGGCTGTTGCAAATAATGCTACTATGAACATAGGCATATAACTCTTAATATGCAGAAATGCTTTATTTCTCCTGTGTCAGTAGTACAGTGTACGTGAATGCGTCACTTTTAAAGACAAGGCCAGACTATAACCTAACTGTACCATTTGCATTCTCATCAACAGTATGTGAACCTTCTTATTTCTCTACATTCTTGCCATACTTGGTATGGTTAGTCTTTTTAATTTTAGTTGTTTTAATAGCTGTATAATAGCATCTGTCTGTGATTTTATTGCATTTTTCTGGTATTTTATGGTATTGAACATTTGAACATCTTGTATCTAGTTGCCACCTGTATATCCTCTTTGGAAGAATGTTTATTAATGTCTTTTGCTTATTTTTAAATGGATGTTGGTGATACTTTTTCATTAATAAATAGACGTATAACAAAGACTTATGTTGAAACTTTACTCATTCTTCAGTAA